CCCTGGTCTGTCAGGTTGGGCTGCCCTTGCCTGGAGAAGTTCCTGTTTGGGCTGTCTAGGGAGGTAGCAGCATTTGTCTGCTACACCCTTCTTCCTGCACCACCCCACTCAGTTTCTTCCACATTCTGGCACACCCCACTCCAGCATGGACACTGCCCAGGGAAGTGTCCCCATTTCTTTCTTTCTCCAAACTCTAGACATAGCACCTATCTTGGAGGCCTGGTATCTGGATGTCCCTTGGCCTCTCCCAGGAAGTATAAACTGTCTTCTTGGTGGGTACAGCAGCTCACTTGATATTTACAGCACACAGTGGACCCAGGGACAGACTGCATTCCAAAGAGCTTCTGAAAGTGTTAATCTTGGCATTGGTGAACTCCTTTAGGGAGTGAGTGGCACTTACAGCCATGGCTCCCGGGCCCTGGTACGCCTCTTGATCCACTCCATTTTGAGGCAGGGCTGTATCAGACCAAGCTATTGGGAGTCTGTTTTTACCTTGGGGAGTGCATTCTGGCAGTGCCATCTCGGACATGGCAGGCAGTACCTGGTCTGGACTGAGCCTGGGGCACCATCCAGCAGGGCCCTGTGTGTGCCTCTGCAGAGCCACCTTGGGAGGAGGCGGCCAGTAAGACTTAATTGCTTCCTTTAGACAGCACTACCTTGAACACAGCCTGCAGAGTTCGGTGCCTGCCTTGGACAGCCCCTCTTCTATACGTTCATCATGACCCTGGTGCCTGTCCTAGGCAGTGCCACTCAGCCCCTTTCGGACCCTTTTCGGACAGCCTCCAGTGCCCAGTGCAGACAGAAACTCCAGGCAGGGCCTCTCTCAGACACAGCGAGAGGGGCTTCGGAGTCCACAGCGGACGGAGGCTGCCAGGGCAGCGCCCGGCCCGCCTGGCCCACGTCTGGCGGCGCGCACTGGCGCTGCCAGGCAGGCCGGGCGTTTATCCCCACAGCCGCCAGCAGGGAGCTCCCTTTCGGCTCGGCCTGCGCGGTCGCTGGGGGCGGCGCTGAGCTGCGCCGCGCTGCGCTCTGCTCCATCCCTGACCGGGCCGAGGCTGCTGGATGCCGCGTCTCCGCTTCTGCTGCCTGCCGGGCGGGCTCCGGTGGCCGGTGAGTGCCGGTCGGCGGCGGCGGCCGCTCGGTAACCTTTCTCTCTGTGTGTTTCTGTTTGCAGCAGCAAAGTGGGGCACCAAGGCCCTGTGCTAAGCACTCATAATCCTCTGGGGGTGCTACCCCTACAAACAGCACCCCCACCATGTTTAACCTAATGAAGAAAGACAAGGACAAAGATGGCGGGCGGAAGGAGAAGAAGGAGAAAAAGGAGAAAAAGGAGCGGATGTCAGCGGCAGAGCTTCGGAGCCTGGAGGAGATGAGCCTGCGACGTGGCTTCTTCAACCTGAACCGCTCCTCCAAGCGTGAATCCAAGACGCGCCTGGAAATCTCCAACCCCATCCCCATCAAGGTGGCCAGCGGCTCTGACCTGCACCTGACTGACATTGACTCCGATAGTAACCGGGGCAGCGTCATCCTGGACTCGGGCCACCTAAGTACAGCCAGCTCCAGCGATGACCTCAAGGGTGAGGAGGGTAGCTTCCGTGGCTCGGTGCTGCAGCGGGCAGCCAAGTTCGGCTCACTGGCCAAGCAGAACTCACAGATGATTGTCAAGCGCTTTTCCTTCTCCCAGCGTAGCCGGGATGAGAGCGCCTCAGAAACCTCGACGCCCTCAGAGCACTCTGCCGCCCCCTCGCCACAGGTGGAGGTGAGGACTCTAGAGGGACAGCTGGTGCAGCATCCTGGCCCAGGCATCCCTCGACCAGGGCACCGATCCCGAGCCCCTGAGCTAGTGACTAAAAAGTTCCCAGTCGACCTGCGCCTGCCCCCCGTGGTGCCCCTGCCCCCACCTACCCTCCGGGAGCTGGAGCTGCAACGACGGCCCACTGGAGACTTTGGCTTCTCCCTGCGGCGCACAACCATGCTGGATCGGGGCCCCGAGGGCCAGGCCTGTCGGCGTGTGGTCCACTTTGCTGAGCCTGGTGCAGGCACCAAGGACCTGGCCCTGGGGCTGGTGCCAGGAGATCGACTGGTGGAGATTAATGGGCACAATGTGGAGAGCAAGTCCAGGGATGAGATTGTGGAGATGATCCGGCAGTCAGGGGACAGCGTGCGGCTCAAGGTGCAGCCCATTCCAGAGCTCAGCGAGCTCAGCAGGAGCTGGCTGCGGAGCGGCGAGGGACCTCGCAGGGAGCCATCCGATGTGAGTGCTTCCCTGGGCACCTGGGCTAAGCATTCTCTCTCTCTCCTTTGCTTGCTGTCGGTAGCTGGACTCTGAGGCCGCCTCTCATGCCCACAGCCAGGTAGGGTGCTCTCCCCCCACTCAGGAGCCCTCAGGGCCTGTTTATTCTTCTCTCTCTCTGACAGGCGAAAACAGAAGAACAGATTGCAGCAGAAGAGGCCTGGAATGAGACGGAGAAGGTGTGGCTGGTCCATAGGGACGGCTTCTCACTGGGTGAGTCTCAGAGGGTCTGGGGGCACATGTCAGCCCATCCCAGCTGTCTGTCCCTCCCCTGCAGCCAGTCAACTCAAATCTGAGGAGCTCAACTTGCCTGAGGGGAAGGTGCGTGTGAAGCTGGACCACGATGGGGCCATCCTGGATGTGGATGAGGATGACGTTGAGAAGGTAGGTGGGCAGGGGGCTGGGTGTGGGGGAGGTCTAATACCCACCCGCCTGTCCTCCCACACAGGCTAATGCTCCCTCCTGCGACCGTCTGGAGGATCTGGCCTCACTGGTGTACCTCAATGAGTCCAGCGTCCTGCACACCTTGCGCCAGCGCTATGGCGCTAGCCTGCTGCACACGTATGCTGGCCCCAGCCTGCTGGTTCTTGGCCCCCGTGGGGCCCCTGCTGTGTACTCTGAGAAGGTGCAGCACCCTCAAGGCTACCCTGCAGACTCAACCCCTTCTCTCCCTTGCTCTCCTGCCCAAGGTGATGCACATGTTCAAGGGTTGTCGGCGGGAGGACATGGCACCCCACATCTATGCAGTGGCCCAGACCGCATACAGGGCGATGCTGATGAGCCGTCAGGATCAGTCAATCATCCTCCTGGGCAGTAGTGGCAGTGGCAAGACCACCAGCTGCCAGCATCTGGTGCAGTACCTGGCCACCATCGCGGGCATCAGCGGGAACAAGGTGTTTTCTGGTGAGGCAGGGACAAGGGAGAAAACTGAAAGTTCCTGATATCCCCTTGGGCCTGTATTCTGCAGTGGAGAAGTGGCAGGCTCTGTACACCCTCCTGGAAGCCTTTGGGAACAGCCCCACCATCATTAATGGCAATGCCACCCGCTTCTCCCAGATCCTCTCCCTGGACTTTGACCAAGCTGGCCAGGTGGCCTCAGCCTCCATTCAGGTGAGAGTGCTGCCCAGGACTCGGGGTAGTAGCTCCTTACCCACACGTCCATGCTGTGTCACAGACAATGCTTCTGGAGAAGCTGCGTGTGGCTCGGCGCCCAGCCAGTGAAGCCACATTCAACGTCTTCTACTACCTGCTGGCCTGTGGGGATGGCACCCTCAGGTGAGATGGGTCAGAGGGTACACAAGGGTTCTGTGCCGTGCTGATGCCTTATTTGTACCCCTAGGACAGAGCTCCACCTCAACCACTTGGCAGAGAACAATGTGTTTGGGATTGTGCCACTGGCCAAGGTGAGGGGTCTGTGGGGTCTGGGTTGCCAGCCGGACAGCCCTTTGAGGTCATCTATCTCCACAGCCTGAGGAAAAGCAGAAGGCAGCTCAGCAGTTTAGTAAGCTGCAGGCGGCCATGAAGGTGCTGGGCATCTCCCCCGATGAACAGAAGGCCTGCTGGTTCATTCTGGCTGCCATCTACCACCTGGGGGCTGCGGGAGCCACCAAAGGTAACCTGCAGTGGGTCCCAGTAGGCTGGCCTAATAACTCTCCTTCTTGTTCCCTTCCTGACAGAGGCCCCCGAGGAGCAAGCGGGTAACTGACCTTGGCCCCGCCCTTGGGTATAGTGCATGCTGCATGCTGGTCCTTTGCCTTACAGAAGCTGCTGAAGGTAAAACCTTGTTTCTTGTTAGCTTTCCCTAACAGGATGCCAGATCCCTTTTTCCACTCCACAGCTGGGCGCAAGCAGTTTGCCCGCCATGAGTGGGCCCAGAAGGCTGCGTACCTACTGGGCTGCAGCCTGGAGGAGCTGTCCTCAGCCATCTTCAAGCACCAGCACAAGGGTGGCACCCTGCAGCGCTCCACCTCCTTCCGCCAGGGCCCCGAGGAGAGTGGCCTGGGAGATGGGACAGGTACCCTTTGTCCCTTGGCTGGTAGTTGTGAGAAGGAGATAGCGCTGCTCCCCCTGCCCCACAGGCCCGAAACTGAGTGCACTGGAGTGCCTTGAGGGCATGGCGGCCGGCCTCTACAGCGAGCTCTTCACCCTTCTCGTCTCCCTGGTGAATAGGTGAGTGCCAGGCAGGACCCAGGGCTTTTCCTGCGAGGCTCTGACCCAGGCTGTCCCTATCCAGGGCTCTCAAGTCCAGCCAGCACTCACTCTGCTCCATGATGATTGTCGACACCCCGGGCTTCCAGAACCCTGAGCAGGGTGGGTCAGCCCGCGGAGCCTCCTTTGAGGAGCTGTGCCACAACTACACCCAAGACCGGCTGCAGAGGCTCTTCCACGAGCGCACCTTCGTGCAGGAGTTGGAAAGATACAAGGAGGTAGCTCTGGGGCCTGGGCCTCATCTAGCCTCCATGCTCACTACCGCTCGGCCTTCTTTCCCAGGAGAACATCGAGCTGGCGTTTGACGACTTGGAACCCCCGACGGATGACTCTGTGGCTGCTGTGGACCAGGCCTCCCATCAGTCCCTGGTAGGAGCTCCAGAGAGGGTTTGGGCAAGCCTTGACAAGGAGGGATTTCCTTCCTTCTCTGTAGGTCCGCTCGCTGGCCCGCACAGACGAGGCGAGGGGCCTGCTCTGGCTATTGGAAGAGGAGGCTCTGGTGCCAGGGGCCAGTGAGGACACCCTCCTGGAGCGCCTTTTCTCCTATTATGGCCCCCAGGAAGGTGACAAAAAAGGTAGGTGGCATCCCTAGAGGGTAGCTCCTCTGGACGACCTAAATCTTGCTTCTCCCACCATCAGGCCAAAGCCCCCTTCTGCACAGCAGCAAACCACACCACTTTCTCCTGGGCCACAGCCATGGCACCAACTGGGTAGAGTACAATGTGACTGGCTGGCTGAACTACACCAAGCAGAACCCAGCCACCCAGAATGCCCCCCGGCTCCTGCAGGACTCCCAGAAGTAAGACCACCACTCCCTCCGCCCCTGTTCTGCTTTTCCTCCCTTATCCTCCCACCTCTGGCAGAAAAATCATCAGCAACCTGTTTCTGGGCCGCGCAGGCAGTGCCACGGTGCTCTCTGGCTCCATCGCGGGCCTGGAGGGCGGCTCGCAGCTGGCACTGCGCCGGGCCACCAGCATGCGGAAAACCTTTACCACAGGCATGGCGGCTGTCAAAAAGAAGTCACTGTGCATCCAGATGAAGCTACAGGTGGTGAGTGCCAGCCGGGTCCCAGCAGGCAGGCCGCCCACTGAGGGCAGTCTCTTCCCCTCGGCAGGACGCCCTCATCGACACCATCAAGAAGTCAAAGCTGCATTTTGTGCACTGCTTCCTGCCTGTAGCTGAGGGCTGGGCTGGGGAGCCCCGTTCCGCCTCCTCCCGCCGAGTCAGCAGCAGCAGTGAGCTGGACCTGCCCTCGGGAGACCACTGCGAGGCTGGGCTCCTGCAGCTCGACGTGCCCCTGCTCCGCACCCAGCTCCGCGGCTCCCGCCTGCTCGATGCCATGCGCATGTACCGCCAAGGTGGGGCCTCCTTTCCTCTCCACTCTGGGCTCTGACAGGCCTGGCTCTGGGCTGCTCTCTCTAGGTTACCCTGACCACATGGTGTTTTCCGAGTTCCGCCGCCGCTTTGATGTCCTGGCCCCGCACCTGACCAAGAAACACGGGCGTAACTACATCGTGGTGGATGAAAGGCGGGTAGGTCCAGGTCCCCAGACCGCTCTCCCTCTGCGGGCTGCCTGACAGAGGCCTCTCTCCACAGGCAGTGGAGGAGCTGCTGGAGTGCTTGGATCTGGAGAAGAGCAGCTGCTGCATGGGCCTGAGCCGGGTGAGTTGTCCCACAGGAGGGCAGTCGGGCCTATCCTGCCTTCACCTGGCCTGCTTTTTCACAGGTGTTCTTCCGGGCGGGCACCTTGGCACGGCTGGAGGAGCAGCGGGATGAACAAACCAGCAGGAACCTAACCCTGTTCCAAGCAGCCTGCAGGGGCTACCTGGCCCGCCAGCACTTCAAGAAGAGAAAGGTGCTGCTCTAGAGACATCCCTCCCCCTCCCCCCCGCTGTGCACCACCCCCACCCCACCTGCAGATCCAGGACCTGGCCATTCGCTGTGTACAGAAGAACATCAAGAAGAACAAAGGGGTGAAGGACTGGCCCTGGTGGAAGCTTTTTACCACAGTGAGGCCCCTCATCGAAGTACAGCTGTCAGAGGAGCAGATCCGGAACAAAGACGTATGTGACAGCCTGAGAGGGCCAAGTCTCTGTGGCTCACTTTGCCCTCTTTGGTCCACCCTAGGAGGAGATCCAGCAGCTGCGGAGCAAGCTCGAGAAGGCGGAGAAGGAGAGGAACGAGCTGCGGCTCAACAGTGACCGGCTGGAGAGCCGGGTGAGTGACTCCTGGCACCACACCGACTGGGCAACTGGTGGTGACTCCCTACCCCCAACCCCAGATCTCAGAGCTGACATCGGAGCTGACAGATGAGCGTAACACAGGAGAGTCCGCCTCCCAGCTGCTGGACGCGGAGACAGCAGAGAGGCTCCGGGCTGAGAAGGAGATGAAGGAACTGCAGGTGAGGGCAGGGCCTGGGTGAGAACAGCAGGCAATGGCACACCCTGAAACCCTGTCTTCTGCAGACCCAGTACGATGCACTGAAGAAGCAGATGGAGGTTATGGAAATGGAGGTGATGGAGGCCCGTCTCATCCGGGCAGCGGAGATCAACGGGGAAGTGGATGATGATGATGCAGGTGGGCCTGAGGCCCAAGGAGCTCGGCAGTGGTCCATCCTCCCTTGTCTGCCTCAACCCCACAGGTGGCGAGTGGCGGCTGAAGTATGAGCGGGCTGTGCGGGAGGTGGACTTCACCAAGAAACGGCTCCAGCAGGAGTTTGAGGACAAGCTGGAGGTGGAGCAGCAGAACAAGAGGCAGCTGGAACGGCGGGTGAGGCTGGGGAGGAGCTGAGGCCTGTGCCTTCTCTGTATATGCACCCCATCTTGGCCCCTAGCTCGGGGACCTGCAGGCAGATAGTGAGGAGAGTCAGCGGGCTCTGCAGCAGCTCAAGAAGAAGTGCCAGCGACTGACGGCTGAGCTGCAAGACACCAAGCTGCACCTGGAGGGCCAGCAGGTCCGCAACCACGAACTGGAGAAGAAGCAGAGGAGGTGGGTGGGCCCCCTGCCCTGGGCCCAGAGAACCATCTGATGGAGCCGCCACACTCCCTCGCAGGTTTGACAGTGAGCTCTCGCAGGCGCATGAGGAGGCCCAGCGGGAGAAGCTGCAGCGGGAGAAGCTGCAGCGGGAGAAGGACATGCTCCTCGCTGAGGCTTTCAGCCTGAAGCAGCAACTAGAGGTGGGTAGGGCCACCCACCATCTGTGCCCTGTGCCCTGCACCAGCCTCATCTCTTTTGCTCCAGGAAAAAGACATGGACATTGCAGGGTTCACCCAGAAGGTTGTGTCTCTAGAGGCAGAGCTCCAGGACATTTCTTCCCAAGAGTCCAAGGATGAGGCTTCTCTGGCCAAGGTCAAGAAACAGCTCCGGGACCTGGAGGCCAAAGTCAAGGATCAGGAAGAAGAGCTGGATGAGCAGGCAGGGACCATCCAGATGCTGGAACAGGTACAGGAGGGCTTGGCCAAGGGAGAGGTGAGGGGAACCCAGACCCTACTCCAACCACCTCCAGGCCAAGCTGCGTCTGGAGATGGAGATGGAGCGGATGAGACAGACCCATTCTAAGGAGATGGAGAGTCGGGATGAGGAGGTGGAGGAGGCCCGGCAGTCGTGTCAGAAGAAGGTAAGGTATCTGAGTACTTACCTGTCCAGCGTACGGACGGGTCTCTGTCCCCATGGTACTCCAGTTAAAACAGATGGAGGTGCAGCTAGAGGAAGAGTATGAGGACAAGCAGAAGGTTCTGCGAGAGAAGCGGGAGCTGGAGGGCAAGCTCGCCACCCTCAGCGACCAGGTCAGGGGATGCTCCACCCACCAAGCCTGGCCGCCCAGAACCCCAACTGCTGGTGCCCACCCAGGTGAACCGGCGGGACTTTGAGTCAGAGAAGCGGCTGCGGAAGGACCTGAAGCGCACCAAGGCCCTGCTGGCAGATGCCCAGCTCATGCTGGACCACCTGAAGAACAGTGCTCCCAGCAAGCGAGAGATTGCCCAGCTCAAGAACCAGGTATCCACAGAGAGCACACGGCTGATCCAGGCCTCTCCCTGGGGCGGGGGTGGTCTGTGTCCAGCTGGAGGAGTCAGAGTTCACCTGTGCGGCAGCCGTGAAAGCACGGAAAGCAATGGAGGTGGAGATCGAAGACCTGCACCTGCAGATTGATGACATCGCCAAAGCCAAGACAGCGGTGAGGGGCCAAGGTGCCCGGGGCAGAGCTCGAGGCCCTCTGATCTGTCTTTGCCTCTCTCCAGCTGGAGGAGCAGCTGAGCCGCCTTCAGCGTGAGAAGAATGAGATCCAGAACCGGCTGGAGGAAGATCAGGAAGACATGAACGAATTGATGAAGAAGCACAAGGCTGCCGTGGCTCAGGTACCCCTGCCAGGAGTGCCCGTCACACTCTGTCCTGCTTCTGATGCTCTCATTCCTTTCCCAGGCTTCCCGGGACCTGGCTCAGATAAATGATCTCCAAGCTCAGCTAGAAGAAGCCAACAAAGAGAAGCAGGAGCTGCAGGAGAAGGTGAGGACCAGGGGCTCCCTCAGGAGAGAGAGTTCTTTCTTCTCTTCCTGTCCCCCACCTCTAGCTACAAGCCCTCCAGAGCCAGGTGGAGTTCCTGGAGCAGTCCATGGTGGACAAGTCCCTGGTGAGCAGGCAGGAAGCTAAGATACGGGAGCTGGAGACACGCCTGGAGTTTGAAAGGACGCAAGTGAAACGGCTGGAGGTGGGTTCACACTTCTCCCGGGCCACACCAAAGCTGTGTCTTTCTTCCCCACCTACCTATCCAGAGCCTGGCTAGCCGTCTCAAGGAAAACATGGAGAAGCTGACTGAGGAGCGGGATCAGCGCATTGCAGCCGAGAACCGGGAGAAGGAACAGAACAAGCGGCTACAGAGGCAGCTCCGGGACACCAAGGAGGAGATGGGCGAGCTTGCCAGGAAGGAGGCCGAGGCGAGCCGCAAGAAGCACGAACTGGTAATGCCCCCTGTCCCCCACGGGGCCCACATTCCTGCAAACTGGGCTGCCCCCTTCCTCCTAGGAGATGGATCTAGAAAGCCTGGAGGCTGCTAACCAGAGCCTGCAGGCTGACCTAAAGTTGGCATTCAAGCGCATCGGGGACCTGCAGGCTGCCATTGAGGATGAGATGGAGAGTGATGAGAATGAGGACCTCATCAACAGGTGAGAAGTGGCCTCTGGGGCATCTGCAGCTACTTGTCTACCTTTCTGCTCCTCATCCCTACAGTGAGGGAGACTCTGATGTGGACTCGGAGCTGGAGGACCGTGTTGACGGGGTCAAGTCCTGGTTGTCAAAAAACAAGGGACCTTCCAAGGCAGCTTCTGATGATGGCAGCTTAAAGAGTTCCAGGTGAGCATATGGCCTTGAGCTGGGAGGAAAAGTTGTCCCTAACCTTATTCCTCGGTCCCTGCAGCCCCACCAGCTACTGGAAGTCCCTTGCCCCTGATCGGTCAGATGATGAGCACGACCCTCTCGACAACACCTCCAGACCGCGATACTCCCACAGTTATCTGAGTGACAGCGACACAGAGGCCAAGCTGACGGAGACTAACGCATAGCCCAGGGGAGTGGTTGGCAGCCCTCTCACCCCAGGGCCTGTGGCTGCCTGGGCACCTCTCCCAGGAAGTGGTGGGGCACCGGTCTCCCCCACCCGACTGCTGATCTGCATGGGAAACACCCTGACCTTCTTCTGTCAGGGGCACTTTCCAGGCTATGGGTGTCTGATGTCTCCACGTGGAAGAGGTGGGGGAAAGAGGAGTTTCTGAAGAGAACTTTTTGCTCCTCTGTCTCAAAATGCCAGACTCTTGGCTTCTACCCTGTGTCACCGTGGGCAGTGGCAGGTGGCCTGGCACTGCATGGAGCCAGCACGTTGACCTCCCTCTCAGCTCCCTGCTCAGGGACGGTGGACAGGTTGCCTACTGGGACACTCTAGGTTGCTGGGTCCATGGGGAGGATTGGGGGAGGAGAAGCAGTGCCTTCCCTCTCGTGTGGGGTGGGGGCTCTCTCTTCTTGGTGCCTGCTGTCTTTCTACTTTTTAATTTAAATACCCAACCTCTCCATCACAGCTGCATCCCTGAGAGTGGGAGGGGGCTGTAGTGGTAGCTGGGGCTCCCAAGAACGACTCGGGAATGTCATCTCCATCTTCACCCTTCAGAGAGCAGTCCTTTCTCTGTGCAGCTGGAGACGCTGGTGAGGAGAGCCGGGTCCAGGTTCTTAAGAATGAGGTGCGGAGGGGCTCTCCGGTGCTGCTGGGCTGGGTTGAGCAAGCCTACGCAGACAAGTGTGTGTGTGGACCATCCGCACCTCCAGCCCCCACCCCACCCTCTTTGTCTCAGCGTGTTATGTGCAATGACCTATTTAAGGTAAACCCATTCCAACTACAGCAGTTCAGGGCTGATCCAAGCACTGCCTCCCTCCTGCTCTGTCCAGGTGGTCTGGACCATAAACTCAACTTGAGAGGGAAGGCTTGGGGTTGAGGACTTGTGATCAGAAAAACTGAAGATGGAAGTTTTGGCCGGTGCTCATTAGACATGAGTCCTCACTCTGTGTCCTGAGCCCGTGTCATTCTTCCAACCTCCCTGCCCCCACACACTTATCCCAGACACAACACCATGTGGTCTGGAGGTCCCAGCCCCCACCCTAAAAAGGTTATCCCTGAGAACTCCACCAGACTTGGGAGCCCAAGTGCAGTGCCTGGTGCTGCTCCCATCTGCCGCCCCCCTTCTCTCCTGCAATTGGTTTGTACTCACTGGGCTGTGCTCTCCCCTGTTTACCCGATGTATGGAAATAAAGGCCCTTTTCCTCCTGGCTGCGCCAGTTTTCCTGCCTGTTCCTTCAGGCTCAGGCAAAGTCTGGATTGGTCCTGGGGGTGGTGGGCAGAGGCAGGATTCTGATGGGGACCGTGAGGGCATCACCCTGGTCTCTGGCCTGCTCCCCAAAGTGTCAGACCAGTGCCACTTAAAGAGCCTAGGCAGCTCATTTTGGGGCAGGCAGAGGTAGTGGAATGAGGGGATTGGCCAAGGAAGACACAAGCCCCACCTTTTATGTGAAGAGCCTAGGGACTGTGATTCAGGTTAGCAAGGGTGGCAGAGACTCCAAGCCTCATCCTCCCTAGCCTCCACAAGGGAATGTTGAGGTCCCTCTGATTGTTAAATCTCACCAATTACAGAGATTCTCTTCTCTTCTCTTCTCTTCCTCCTTCCGTCCCTCCCTCTCTCCCTCTCTCTCTCTCTTTCTTTCTTTCATTCTCTTTCTTTTTGGATTCAAGCCCTTCTCATTAGAACATTTTTTAAAAGCTTAATTTTAGCCATTTCAAAGGTGACTTTTTGATCAAAACTTGGCAGAACTAGCTCGGGCCCACAGGGCAATGTGAATAGGTTGGGAGTGCTGTCTCTGCCCTGCTCGGTCCCTGTCTTCATGCCCTACTCCATGCTTTGTTCCTTCATTGACAGCTAAGAGGCAGCTCATGCAGAAAGGCAAGAAACAAATGACACCCCTCCTCCTCTTCTACCTTCTACCTTCTCATTCTGTAGTGTGGCCAGTTATAATCCCTGAATGAATAAAGTAGTTTGGACAGATGGGTGGGAAAAAATAGCAAACAGCCCAAGTGCCGAGGCTCTGATAATGTCAGCCATCCAGAAAGAGTCCAAAAGGGAAGAAGGGAGAAAAGTCTCCCCCAAAATGAATGGGACAGAGTGTGAAGTGGATCTGTCTCGAACAGAGACTGCCCCCTCCATTGCCCCACGATAGAACAGAGAAGAGGATAGAAACAATAGTAAAAGGGAAGTTACTTGTCTTTTGGAGACAGAGTCTTGCTATGTCGCCCAAGCTGGAATGCAGTGGCATGATCTCAACTCACTGCAACCTCTACCTCCCGAGGTTCAAGCGATTCTCCTGCCTAAACCCTCCGAGTAGCTGGGACTTAACAGACGTGTACCACCACGCCTGGCTAATTTTTGTATTTTTAATAGAGACGGGGTTTCGCCATGTTGAGCAGGCTGGTCTCGAACTTCTGACCTCAAGTGATCTGCCTGCCTCGCCTCCCAAAGTGCTAGGATTATAGGCATGAGCCACTGTGCCTGGCCTAAGTTACTTTTTTTTACAAAAAAAAAAAAAAAAAAAAAAAGGCTGCTAGCTTATGTTCAGTTCTGTCACTCTCATCTTTTATTCCTGTTTTCACATAGCGTGGTACATTTTCTGTTTCTACTAGGGACTAGTGTGACAAACTCCCTGCCACCTTTAGATGAATTCCCAAATCTGTTCACTCATACTGAGTCAAGCCTCTGGTTAACTGGAAACTCCAACATCAACCTCCAATAACCCGGCCTGGGGTAAAAAGCTTTGTTCAAGTCAGAAAACATATTCATTTGCTTAACAGTTGAGAAATATTTCATGACTGCCTGCTGTGCCTAGGCCCCATTCTGGGTGCTGGTGATGGATAAGGTCCCTTCCTTCATAAAGTGGAGGAAGGTAGACACAAAATACATGCTGCACCTGCTAGTATGCATAAGCTTAGAGTGGGTAGAGAGGAACACATCATAGTATCCATCCTCCAGGGTTTTGCGGACGAGGGCTGGAGCAGACCCATGTGGAAATAATTACATAAGACCTAACAAGGATGAAGAGGTTGCTTTGGACATACTATGGAGGGAGATGCTCTCTTTGGCGGGGAGGATTGGGAAAGCCTCTAAAAGGAGCTGCTATTTTGACCAGGGCTTGAAAATAGCACTTCCACAGGTACAGTTGCTGGGAAAGGCATATTGAGAAGAAGAAGAGTTTAAGTAAAGGTCCTGGGGCAGGGAAAGAGAGGTGCTGGTAGAACATGCCACAGGCTGGCTGTGCATTGTCACATGACCAGTGCTTCTCCAAGTTTCAGTTGAGAAGGAGACAATTCCCTTGGCCCCAGAGGAGTCCAGGAGCCTTTAGGGCCACCAAAGCCCATCTTTATTTTGGGTGTACCTTGAAGGCTCTGCTGTTGACCTTACCTGTACACTCATGGTACCTCTGGTCCCTAAGATGTTGCAGAAGGCAAATCTGGCCCTTTGCCAGGCTCAAAGCCAGCCTGCTAGATCCTCCTCTATAACTGCAGATCCCCGGGATTGCTCTGACTCCTGAATAAGCATGGGCGGGAACCAGTGCCCCTGTGGGACTCCCCATGGTGCCCAGTCTGTGCCCAGAAAATAAAGTGGCAGGCAGTGACCCCTAAATGGTCTTCTTTTGTCTTTGTGTCTCCTTGGCA